CTGTATTTTTGAGGGTTTATGCATGGAATCCAGCTAGAAACTGAGTCTATTACAGATCCCATTTATTATCCTTTCTATTCCAAGAAGCCTTTTTTTCTCCTTCCCCACATCTGTTTATGGAAGAAAATGAAGTTTGGGGTGTGGTTTGAGGAATCAGCTAGATTCTTATGATCTGTCACATGCTTGGATGTTGGGGAAGCATTTGGAGAAGCTCATGTGACTTGTCCTAGATTGGGGATTTTAATTGAGACAGATGATGTTTATCGGGCATCCCACCACCTGAGAGTTTTAGCAACAGAGTCACATGTGAGTCCATCAGAACTTACGGCATTGATTCAAGTGCTGTCATAAATAACCAGGACTGCTGTTTTTGGTTACTTTTAAAGACAGTTTCATCTGGACTTTCTGGGCATATCCTCCTTCAGCAAAACCACATTAGGCTGGGAAAACTATTCTGCCTGGAAGTAATGACAACTTGCAACCAACAAGCTTATAAAAATACAAAGAATTCTGGAGCCTATGGCTTCCATTACATTATTCTTTTATAGCCTTTTATGTTCATTACCGCATCCCAGAGGTGAGAGTCAGACACAAATATGAAAATAGGTTTCAATGTTGGAGAGGTAAATCCTAACAGGAAAGGGGTAGGAAAAGATATAATCCCCCAATATTAAAATAAAGATATTGAAGAAGAAGGATGGGAGAGACTAGGGCTGTGTCCTTCCTTTTACTCACCAAAAGAGAAAGTAAGCTCCTATTTGAGTCAATAGATATTGAGGTCTTGTTATTTGCCACCAAAGACAGTCTTGTGAGACTAAATAGCTAGTAATTCCCTACCCTGGCACACATGCTGCATACACACAGAAACACTGCAAATCCACTGCCTCCTTCCCTCCTCCCTACCCTTCCTTCTCTCAGCATTTCTATCCCCGCCTCCTCCTCTTACCCAAATTTTCCAGCCGATCACTGGAGCTGACTTCCGCAATCCCGATGGAATAAATCTAGCACCCCTGATGGTGTGCCCACACTTTGCTGCCGAAACGAAGCCAGACAACAGATTTCCATCAGCAGGTAACGTTTGCAACTTCCTAGATCTTTTAGCTGAAGAGTTTTCCCTAACTACATTCTTCTGCAGGATGTGGGGGCTCAAGGTTCTGCTGCTACCTGTGGTGAGCTTTGCTCTGTACCCTGAGGAGATACTGGACACCCACTGGGAGCTATGGAAGAAGACCCACAGGAAGCAATATAACAACAAGGTGCCTGGGGTCCTGGAGGGGGCATGGCAGGAGTCTATACAAGTACTGACTATGCTTTGTTTAGGTGGATGAAATCTCTCGGCGTTTAATTTGGGAAAAAAACCTGAAGTATATTTCCATCCATAACCTTGAGGCTTCTCTTGGTGTCCATACATATGAACTGGCTATGAACCACCTGGGGGACATGGCAAGTATAGCTTCAGCTCCTGTCCCACCTGCCTGATGCCTGGCCTCTTTCTTCTTTGTCTTAGACCAGTGAAGAGGTGGTTCAGAAGATGACTGGACTCAAAGTACCCCTGTCTCATTCCCGCAGTAATGACACCCTTTATATCCCAGAATGGGAAGGTAGAGCCCCAGACTCTGTCGACTATCGAAAGAAAGGATATGTTACTCCTGTCAAAAATCAGGTACTCTCCTTTCTTCTGGGTGTGCATATGTAAAAGATTGATAGTTTCTCTGTATGCCTTTCAGGGTCAGTGTGGTTCCTGTTGGGCTTTTAGCTCTGTGGGTGCCCTGGAGGGCCAACTCAAGAAGAAAACTGGCAAACTCTTAAATCTGAGTCCCCAGAACCTAGTGGATTGTGTGTCTGAGAATGATGGCTGTGGAGGGGGCTACATGACCAATGCCTTCCAATATGTGCAGAAGAACCGGGGTATTGACTCTGAAGATGCCTACCCATATGTGGGACAGGTGAGATTGCTCCACACAATTATACAGCTCTGTCCTAGTCCTATTACAATCTTGTTTCTTCCAGGAAGAGAGTTGTATGTACAACCCAACAGGCAAGGCAGCTAAATGCAGAGGGTACAGAGAGATCCCCGAGGGGAATGAGAAAGCCCTGAAGAGGGCAGTGGCCCGAGTGGGACCTGTCTCTGTGGCCATTGATGCAAGCCTGACCTCCTTCCAGTTTTACAGCAAAGGTAAGAAGCTGCTGATCCTATACAGCACTGTCATAGAGCCTCACGCTGGTAGTTTGTATTCTAGGTGTGTATTATGATGAAAGCTGCAATAGCGATAATCTGAACCATGCAGTTTTGGCAGTGGGATATGGAATCCAGAAGGGAAACAAGCACTGGATAATTAAAAACAGGTAATGATGGGAACACTACTTTTGTTATTCAGGTACTAAGTATTTTTCTTGATTGGTCTTACAGCTGGGGAGAAAACTGGGGAAACAAAGGATATATCCTCATGGCTCGAAATAAGAACAACGCCTGTGGCATTGCCAACCTGGCCAGCTTCCCCAAGATGTGACTCCAGCCAGCCAAATCCATCCTGCTCTTCCATTTCTTCCACGATGGTGCAGTGTAACGATGCACTTTGGAAGGGAGTTGGTGTGCTATTTTTGAAGCAGATGTGGTGATACTGAGATTGTCTGTTCAGTTTCCCCATTTGTTTGTGCTTCAAATGATCCTTCCTACTTTGCTTCTCTCCACCCATGACCTTTTTCACTGTGGCCATCAGGACTTTCCCTGACAGCTGTGTACTCTTAGGCTAAGAGATGTGACTACAGCCTGCCCCTGACTGTGTTGTCCCAGGGCTGATGCTGTACAGGTACAGGCTGGAGATTTTCACATAGGTTAGATTCTCATTCACGGGACTAGTTAGCTTTAAGCACCCTAGAGGACTAGGGTAATCTGACTTCTCACTTCCTAAGTTCCCTTCTATATCCTCAAGGTAGAAATGTCTATGTTTTCTACTCCAATTCATAAATCTATTCATAAGTCTTTGGTACAAGTTTACATGATAAAAAGAAATGTGATTTGTCTTCCCTTCTTTGCACTTTTGAAATAAAGTATTTATCTCCTGTCTACAGTTTAATAAATAGCATCTAGTACACATTCATTTTGTGTTGGATACTGTGTTAGGTGCTGGAG